CCACAACGCCCAGCTAATTTTTGTATTTTTAGTAGAGACAGGGTTTCACCATGTTGCCCAGGCTTTGTCGAACTCCTGAGCTCAGGCAATCCGCCCGCCCCGACCTCCCAAAGTGCTAGGATTACAAGTGTGAGCTACTGCGCCCGGCCAAGAGTTGATCTTAAAATAGGGAGATTATCCAGGTGCTCCTGATCTAATCACATGAGCCCTTTAAAAGCAGGGCATTTTTCTCCAACAGTGGCAGAAGAGGAGTCAGAAAGATGTGCCTCAGAAAGCAAATATCCATGTTGTGAACTACCAATAAATAGGGCTCATGTGGGAAGGACTCGAGAGTGACCCCTAGGAGCTGAGGGTGGCCACCACTAACAGCACAAAACAAAACAGGGAACTCGATCCCACAACCGCCAGGAACTGATTTTTGCCAACAAGAATGAGTTAGGAGATGGATTTTTCTCCAGAGCCTCCTATGAGATTTCAGCCTTGTCATACCCTGGGCAGAGAACCCAGACACTCGGTAAATTACCAAGGATTACGAAATATCTCCCCAAGAGAGTGTTTTGGCGGGTGAGAGGATATGGTTTAAAGAAAAGTTTTGAGTGTGAATGTTTTCAGAGAGTCCAAGGACTCTCCATTAGCTAGTCTCATTATTACCTGTCGTTTTAAACGCCCTATCACTCTTACTTAAAGTAGCTGTCCCCGGGAAGCTTTTGTATTTTGTACCCCTTCTCGGGGAACGGGACTGAGTAAGGAACGTAATAAAGCGGCCTAAAAGGCATCTCCCTGTATCTTTGATATTTTGCCTAGGGAACGCCCTATCATGTCGCATATAAGCGATCGAGTTATGCATTTGTTGCTAGCTGAAGAGATTATTCCTTGATAACCGCTTGGTCTGGTCAGAATACAAACGGTACTCCTGTTCAAAGAACTACAAATCCCAGAAGGCCTTTTCGGCCAGAGCGCCTGCGCATCGCGCACTCCTTCCTTTCCGCTCCTCATCATCTGGAAAGACCCGCCCAGCGGTGCTGTCGCTCGCGCTGGAAGAAGCGGAAGAAGATGGCGCTCACCAGGTGGGTTGTTGATTGGGGTCCTCGATACGGAAAAATTTCTGACTTTTATTATCTTTGCTTATAGCTTTTTACCTGCACCTACTCAGCTATCTCAGGACCAGCTTGAGGCTGAAGAAAAGGCAAGATCCCAGAGATCACGGCAGACCTCACTGGTCTCCTCCCGAAGAGAACCTCCCCCGTACGGATACCGGAAAGGCTGGATACCTCGGTTATTAGAGGTACATATAGATCTTAAGTTTAGATTTGTTAAAACTATTTTATTTAACTACTTCTAATGTGTAGGATTTTGGAGATGGAGGTGCTTTTCCAGAGATCCATGTGGCCCAGTATCCACTGGATATGGGACGAAAGAAAAAAATGTCGAATGCGCTGGCCATTCAGGTGGATTCTGAAGGAAAAATTAAATATGATGCAATTGCTCGACAAGGACAGTCAAAAGACAAGGTAATCCTCTCATGTTTTCCCTGAATGATAAATTCTTAAGCCTGCTTGTGTTTGAACATTTTAGGTCATTTATAGCAAATACACTGACCTGGTTCCAAAGGAGGTTATGAATGCAGATGATCCAGACCTGCAAAGGCCCGATGAAGAAGCTATTAAAGAGGTAACTGGGAATTGATATATTCGATGACTATTCCAAACTCTCAATGTGATATTTCCTATTTCAGATAACAGAAAAGACAAGAGTAGCCTTAGAAAAATCTGTATCACAGAAGGTCGCCGCAGCCATGCCAGTTCGAGCAGCTGACAAATTGGCTCCTGCTCAGTATATCCGGTATGAATCATGCCTAGAAGACTTAGTTTCATTTACACCTTTAGTTTTTATCTGCTTTCTTCAGATACACACCATCTCAGCAAGGAGTGGCATTCAACTCTGGAGCTAAACAGAGGGTTATTCGGATGGTAGAAATGCAGAAAGATCCAATGGAGCCTCCAAGGTTCAAGTAAGTGAAAAGGAATAGGCTACTAATACACATATCACTCTCTGGTTGTGTTTTTATACTTCAGGATTAATAAGAAAATTCCCCGGGGACCACCTTCTCCTCCTGCGCCTGTCATGCATTCTCCTAGCCGAAAGGTATTCTTTGCTGTAGTCCAAAATATTTTTTTTAAACTTGTCTCTTCTTTCCCTCTTCTCTCAGATGACTGTAAAGGAACAACAAGAGTGGAAGATTCCTCCTTGTATTTCTAACTGGAAAAATGCAAAGGTAATTAAGTTGTCAAATCAGTCTCTATTAGTGTGACTGGGTTTTCTGTCTGCTTTCACTCTAGGGTTATACAATTCCATTAGACAAACGTCTGGCTGCTGATGGAAGAGGACTACAGACAGTACACATAAATGAAAATTTCGCCAAATTGGCAGAAGCCCTCTACATTGCTGATCGGAAGGTTGGTTTGTTATAATTTGTTTAATGCTCTTGGTGTCCTGTTTAACATGTGACTTTACCAACAGGCTCGTGAAGCTGTGGAAATGCGTGCCCAAGTAGAGAGAAAAATGGCTCAGAAAGAAAAGGAAAAACATGAAGAGAAACTTAGAGAAATGGCCCAGAAAGCCAGGGAGAGAAGAGCTGGGATCAAAACTCATGTGGAAAAAGGTATGACATTCTCATTACTGAATTGAATTTTGTACAGTGAAGTACTTTTCAACTGTTCACACAGAGGATGGGGAGGCACGTGAGAGGGATGAAATCCGGCATGACAGGCGAAAAGAGAGACAGCATGACCGGAATCTTTCCAGGGCAGCTCCTGATAAGAGGTAGGTGTTATTTAAGATGTGTACCAATCATGTTTTCAGTTAGTGATGTCGTATTTCAAAATAGGTCGAAACTTCAGAGAAATGAAAATCGGGATATCAGTGAAGTTATTGCTCTCGGTGTTCCTAATCCTCGGACTTCCAATGAAGTTCAGTATGACCAAAGGCTCTTCAACCAATCCAAGGTACAAGTTTAGGAACAGCATATTGTGTGTGTACTTTTATTTAATGTCATCCATTTTTCCACAGGGTATGGACAGTGGATTTGCAGGTGGAGAAGATGAAATTTATAATGTTTATGATCAAGCCTGGAGAGGTGGTAAAGATATGGCCCAGAGTATTTATAGGCCCAGTAAAAATCTGGACAAGGACATGTATGGTGATGACCTAGAAGCCAGAATAAAGACCAACAGGTGCCAAGCCATACAACTCAATTTCAGTGTTTACACTGGTGAAAGCAAAGTAGTTCATAGTTTTTTCTCCTTTTCCTTAGATTTGTTCCCGACAAGGAGTTTTCTGGTTCAGACCGTAGACAGAGAGGCCGAGAAGGACCAGTGCAGTTTGAGGAAGATCCTTTTGGTTTGGACAAGTTTTTGGAAGAAGCCAAACAGCATGGTGGCTCTAAAAGACCCTCAGATAGCAGCCGCCCCAAGGAACACGAGCATGAAGGCAAGAAGAGGAGGAAGGAATAGGCACAGGTCTCTCCAAAGTGAATGAACTCTTACCCATAACCCTAATGATGCAAGTCATATGGGGGAACACTTTGTAAATGGTCAGGATAAAAACCAAATCTGGGTGCCAGATCCCAGCACTACTTTTTATTACTGGAGAAATGGGGGGGATAGAAAATTCTACTTTGAATTATTTAGTTTTTTTTAAAGAGTGGGTTGTGTTTGTGCTTCTCCCACCTTTCAGCATTTATAGAACATGCTGCCCCACATACAAAGTCAAGACCACTTACTTTTATGTGACACTAGTAGTTTGGGGTTAATGTTTTGTGTAAGAACAGCTGCATATGAGTAAAGTTACCCCAACCACAGTGAGGAGGAAGATGTTCACATACTGGAACTGTCCTGCCAAATAAATTTTGCCCCTATTGTGCTCTGTTTTAATTTGGAGTGGGCAAAGTAACCTCTTGCTTGGTGCAACTATTTGTTTCAAATAAAAACATTTAGACAAAATTCTCAGTTATGTTAACTTTATTAATAGGCTG